GAGTACGTGCCCTGGTGCCAGGCTGGGTGAGGGGCGGAGCCGTTTAGGGAGCCCAGGAACCTGGGCGGCCAGGCAGGGCAGGATCCCTTAGCGCTCCCCTCTTCCCCCAACCACCTTCAGGTGGACGTCGTTACTGCTGATCTGATGCGCCGCCAGTAGGCTGCATGTGGCCGGCCGGCCTTGGCGCTCTGGGGTCACACTGTCAGCAGGACGCAGTCGGCGGTGCACTCTCACCGACAGACGCACGAGAGCTTGTGGGTCGCTTATGCACCGCATTCACGGGCTTTTGGCTTTTCTGGAAGGCGGGGGAGAGGAGAATAAGAAAAGGAAACCAAACAATTTCTCTCCCCCCGCCCTTTTTTTTTTTTTTTTGCCAAAGTTATACTGGCAAAAGACTTCGCATTCTAAGTCAGTCCTGAGGCTTTGAACATAGAAGCAGTGATTGTGCTCCTGTGTGTGCGCTCGTGTGCGCGCGCGTGTGTGTGCACGCGATGTTTGTGTATGTCATGACTAGGTAACACTGTCCCAGGCTGATCCTGGGGTTGACAAATACTCATCCGAACCCCCCACCCCACCCCTCACCCTCAGGAGAAAGTAATTAAAAAAAAAAAAAAAAAAAAAACATCGAGTGAGTCACCTGGCCAGGCATCTATCCACTGTAGTAGGAAATCTAAATTTTGTTGATCCATATTTCCTTCCTCTGCTTCCATATCCAGCTTTCTCCTTCCCCTCTCCACCCTATAACACCCTGATCTTTCTCATTGCGACTTCCCTTCCTCTGCCCGATACTTGCTCCTTAAGCCCTTCTCCTCTTTCTCCTCCTCCTCCTCTCCCTCTCCTCCTCCCCCCACCTCCCTCCACCTCCCATCTCAGCTGCGGCTAAAACCTGGAGTCTTGGGGAAAAGGAGAAAAAAAAAAAAACCTCGGCTGTGAAGCTGTCAAACCGGGCATGCTCAGTAGACAGGGCAGGTTTTTTGGTCTCGAGTAGCGGAGAAACATTTTTTGCACCACCGCGACCAGCCTTAGAGCGCGGCGGCGGCGGCCACGGCAACATCAGCCCAGCCATCAGCCGAGCAGACGCCCAGCACCCGGGAGCGCGGCGAGCTTCGGCTCAGCCCGGAGTTCACCTCCGAGTGCCCCGGGGGCTGAGCTCACCCCTTCTGCTCTCTCACACACGAACACTCTCTTTCACTCACACACACACACGTATTCACACTCTCTCGCACACACATAGGACCCTGGGCGCAAGCACCCTTCTGGCAGCGGTCGTCCGCTGGTGCAATAGTAGCTAGGTTCGGTTCCTGCCTCCGGCGGCCGCCGGTTTAGAGCACCGCTGCCAGCAGCCGGAGGAGAGCAATGCGGGGGCCCGAGCGGCAGCTCGAACAGTAATGTGGATTTACAGTCGTTTCCCGCAGGAGTCGGCCGAGACGCCCTAAGTCCCGGGCACTGGCAGCGCCCGGCGGAGCCGAGCACCTGGCGAGGGGGCGGGGGAACAGCACCTGGGGACGCCGCCGAAACTTGCGCTTGGAATAGGTAGGTGCGTTTCTCCTGGCTCCCACCCCATTTTGAAGGATAATTTGGCCTAATTTGTTTACAGGAATTACAAGGGTGACCTTTATTCCGCTGTCTCCTTTTTGATTCCCATAACTTCTGGACCTATCAAGGTATGTGCATTTTACACTGAATTTTACTTTGATTTTTTTTCCCTTTGCTACCTATATCTTGCAGTGCTATGCATCATTACTCAAATGTGAATTCTCATTTCAAGCTGTAAAAAAGTCAAAAGGATGATCTGAATTTGTGGTAAGTCTTTGGCATCACTTGATACTTTCTTTTAATTTCTTACAAATCTGTAACCTTTTTTCAGAAGGCCCAACATCAGGACTTTGTATTATTCACCTTGCCTGCTTCCCAGCACTTTTATCATGGACACACCTCTGGAGCTGACGTGGGTAACACCGCATGCTTCTGAACTCAGAAAGAAGGCTTGTGTTTTTCCCTTTCTCTTCCAGGACTGCTTGCATTAAAGGACTTCCTCATCCTTTTTTTCATGAAACTGAGCTTGCTTAATCAGAGATGGAGCAAACTGACTGCAAACCCTACCAGCCTCTACCAAAAGTCAAGCATGAAATGGATCTAGCTTACACCAGTTCTTCTGATGAGAGTGAAGATGGAAGAAAACCAAGACAGTCATACAACTCCAGGGAGACCCTGCACGAGTATAACCAGGAGCTGAGGATGAATTACAATAGCCAGAGTAGAAAGAGGAAAGAAGTAGAAAAATCTACTCAAGGTATGTTTTTATTGGATCTTTATAACAAATATAAACGTTTTCTCTGAACTTTGTTTCTTCTCAGAGATGGAATTCTGTGAAACCTCTCACACTCTGTGCTCTGGCTACCAAACAGACATGCACAGCGTTTCTCGGCATGGCTACCAGCTAGAGATGGGATCTGATGTGGACACAGAGACAGAAGGTGCTGCCTCACCTGACCATGCACTAAGAATGTGGATAAGGGGAATGAAATCAGAGCATAGTTCCTGTTTGTCCAGCCGGGCCAACTCTGCATTATCCTTGACTGACACTGACCATGAAAGGAAGTCTGATGGGGAAAATGGTAATAAACTACTTGAATTGTTTAAGTAAAACAGGCTTAACTAGTGAAATGTTTACTGTTACAGGTTTCAAATTCTCTCCTGTTTGTTGTGACATGGAGGCTCAAGCTGGGTCTACTCAAGGCAAGTGTTTTCAAATATTTGATCACAAATTATCTATTTTATGTTTCTCTTCTCTCCTCTTTAGATGTGCAGAGCAGCCCACACAACCAGTTCACCTTCAGACCCCTCCCACCGCCACCTCCGCCTCCTCATGCCTGCACCTGTGCCAGGAAGCCACCCCCTGCAGCGGACTCTCTTCAGAGGAGATCAATGACTACCCGCAGCCAGCCCAGCCCAGCTGCTCCAGCTCCCCCAACCAGCACGCAGGATTCAGTCCATCTGCATAACAGCTGGGTCCTGAACAGCAACATACCATTGGAGACCAGGTACTTGAGCTATTATTGATCCCACTAAACTTTTATAGCCCAAACTTGTGTTTCCTTTTCACAGGCATTTCCTGTTCAAACATGGATCTGGTTCCTCTGCGATCTTCAGTGCAGCCAGTCAGAACTACCCTCTGACATCCAATACCGTGTACTCGCCCCCTCCCAGGCCTCTTCCTCGAAGCACCTTTTCCCGACCTGCCTTTACCTTTAACAAACCTTACAGGTGCTGCAACTGGAAGTGCACAGCATTGAGCGCCACTGCAATCACAGTGACTTTGGCCTTGTTACTAGCCTATGTGATTGGTAAGTCCTTTTTGTCATGCCTCAGTTTTGTTAATAAATTAATGTATGGCTTGTTCTCTTGCAGCAGTGCATTTGTTCGGCCTGACTTGGCAGTTGCAACCAGTTGAAGGAGAGCTGTATGCAAATGGAGTTAGCAAAGGGAACAGGGGGACCGAGTCCATGGACACTACTTACTCTCCAATTGGAGGAAAAGTTTCTGATAAATCAGAGAAAAAAGGTACAGTGATCAAAATGATTGATTGTTGATTATGGTGTGTAATTTTCTCTACCTTTAAAACTAGTGTTTCAGAAGGGACGGGCGATAGACACTGGAGAAGTTGACATTGGTGCACAGGTCATGCAGACCATTCCACCTGGTTTATTCTGGCGTTTCCAGATTACTATCCACCATCCAATATATCTGAAGTTCAATATTTCTTTAGCCAAGGACTCTCTGCTGGGAATTTATGGCAGAAGAAACATTCCACCTACACATACTCAGGTATTTGATATTATAGGTATTTTCTTAAACCCGTGGCTCATCTTCATGTTTGTATTTGTTCCAGTTTGATTTTGTAAAACTAATGGATGGCAAACAGCTGGTCAAGCAGGACTCCAAGGGCTCTGATGATACACAGCACTCCCCTCGGAACCTGATCTTAACTTCGCTTCAGGAGACAGGTTTCATAGAGTATATGGATCAAGGACCTTGGTATCTGGCGTTTTACAATGATGGAAAAAAGATGGAGCAAGTATTCGTGTTAACTACAGCAATTGGTAAGCTGCTTTGCCTAATATGTTGAATTGACCATTTTTTTTATCTTTTTCTCTGTATTACTAGAAATAATGGATGACTGTTCAACCAATTGCAATGGAAATGGAGAGTGTATCTCTGGCCATTGTCATTGTTTCCCAGGATTCCTTGGACCTGACTGTGCTAGAGGTAATGTTGCTCTGTTATTCTGATTGGTTTAGAGAACATTACAAGTTCATTTGCCAACCTTCAGATTCCTGCCCTGTGCTGTGTGGTGGGAATGGAGAATACGAGAAAGGACACTGTGTCTGCCGGCATGGCTGGAAGGGGCCAGAGTGTGACGTTCCGGAAGAACAATGCATTGATCCAACATGCTTTGGCCACGGCACCTGCATCATGGGAGTCTGCATCTGTGTGCCAGGATACAAAGGAGAAATATGCGAGGAAGGTCAGAATCCCATTTTAATCTATTGCTTCAGGCACCCCTCCCCCCCACTTTTTTGTGCCTTCAGAGGACTGCCTAGACCCAATGTGTTCCAACCATGGCATCTGTGTAAAAGGAGAATGTCACTGTTCTACTGGCTGGGGAGGAGTTAACTGTGAAACACCACTTCCTGTATGTCAAGAGCAGTGCTCAGGACACGGAACTTTTCTTCTGGACGCTGGAGTATGCAGCTGTGATCCCAAGTGGACAGGATCTGACTGCTCAACAGGTGTAGTGGAGTTAATTTCCTTCTCCTTCCTCATGTTAATATGTCTTCTTTGAATTCCCCACAGAGCTGTGTACCATGGAGTGTGGTAGCCATGGAGTCTGCTCAAGAGGAATTTGCCAGTGTGAAGAAGGCTGGGTAGGACCAACATGTGAGGAACGCTCCTGTCATTCTCATTGTACTGAGCATGGCCAATGCAAAGATGGAAAATGTGAGTGTAGCCCTGGATGGGAGGGCGACCACTGCACAATTGGTAAGTACCACCATACTTTAACCAAAGTAAGTTCATTTGATCACTCTTTTCCCCTCCCTTTTAGCTCACTACTTAGATGCTGTCCGAGGTAAGATTTTTCTCACTAATTTTATAACAGAATCTGTGATGGTTACTCTCTGATGTCTTTTCAGATGGCTGCCCAGGGCTCTGCTTTGGAAATGGACGATGTACCCTGGATCAAAATGGTTGGCACTGTGTGTGTCAGGTGGGTTGGAGTGGGACAGGCTGCAATGTTGTCATGGAAATGCTTTGTGGAGATAACTTGGACAATGATGGAGGTGAGTCATTTATAAAATGTTCACGTAAGAAATAATCAATATTGGTTTTGGGTTTTATTTCCAGATGGTTTAACCGACTGTGTGGATCCTGACTGTTGTCAACAAAGCAACTGTTATATAAGTCCTCTCTGCCAGGGCTCACCAGATCCTCTTGACCTCATTCAGCAAAGCCAAACTCTCTTCTCTCAGCACACTTCAAGACTTTTTTATGATCGAATCAAATTCCTCATTGGCAAGGACAGTACTCATGTCATTCCTCCTGAGGTGTCATTTGACAGCAGGTACATATGTATTTATTTTATTCCTTAGTGAACTTTTCTGTTTGCCTTTGGTCTTGTGTTGCAGGCGTGCCTGTGTGATTCGAGGCCAAGTGGTGGCCATAGATGGAACTCCTCTAGTGGGAGTGAATGTCAGTTTCTTGCACCACAGTGATTATGGGTTTACCATCAGCCGGCAAGATGGAAGGTATGTCAATGTTGTTTCTGATCATTGTGGGGGATTGCAACTGTCTTATGTTTTTCCTTCTTAGCTTTGACCTCGTGGCCATCGGTGGCATCTCTGTCATCTTAATCTTCGACCGATCCCCTTTCCTGCCTGAGAAGAGAACACTCTGGTTGCCTTGGAATCAGTTTATTGTGGTAGAGAAAGTCACCATGCAGAGAGTTGTATCAGACCCGCCATCCTGCGATATCTCCAACTTTATCAGCCCAAACCCTATTGTGCTTCCTTCACCGCTCACATCATTTGGAGGGTCCTGTCCAGAGAGGGGAACTATTGTTCCTGAGCTGCAGGTGAGTATATTGGCCTTTGAATGTATAAAATATATTTGGCTTTTTTTTTTTTTTTTTATTTCAGGTTGTACAGGAGGAAATTCCCATTCCCTCCAGCTTTGTGAGGCTGAGTTACCTGAGCAGCCGCACCCCTGGGTATAAAACCCTGCTACGGATCCTTCTGACACATTCAACGATTCCTGTAGGCATGATAAAAGTACACCTCACAGTAGCTGTGGAAGGGCGACTCACACAGAAGTGGTTTCCCGCCGCAATTAATCTTGTCTACACATTTGCTTGGAACAAGACCGACATCTATGGACAGAAGGTTTGGGGCCTGGCAGAGGCTTTGGGTATGTTGAACTAATTATATGTAAATAGCAGTTTTCTAATGTGCTGTTAACTCTTTGTTTGCAGTATCTGTGGGATATGAATATGAAACGTGCCCTGACTTTATTCTCTGGGAGCAAAGGACAGTCGTTTTACAAGGTTTTGAGATGGATGCTTCTAACCTAGGAGGCTGGTCTTTGAATAAGCATCACATTTTGAATCCTCAAAGTGGTAAGTAGCTTTTTAAATTTGTATGAATACTATTAAATTCTCTTTTTGTTTTCCTTGAATCTAGGAATCATACATAAAGGGAATGGAGAAAATATGTTCATTTCCCAGCAGCCCCCAGTCATATCAACCATAATGGGTAATGGACACCAAAGGAGTGTAGCCTGCACCAACTGCAATGGCCCAGCCCACAACAACAAACTCTTTGCTCCTGTCGCCTTAGCTTCTGGCCCTGATGGCAGTGTGTATGTTGGCGACTTCAATTTTGTAAGGAGAATATTTCCCTCGGGAAACTCCGTTAGTATTTTGGAATTAAGGTAAGTCTTCTCTAATCTCTATATATTTGCTTCTTGCCACTCGTGGATACCTTGTGCACCCTAGAAACAGAGATACCAGACATAGGTAAGCAAATCACATCAGCAGCTACCTAATGCGCCTTGAATAACTTTACTTTTCTCTTCCTTAGCACAAGTCCTGCTCACAAATACTATCTGGCTATGGACCCTGTGTCTGAATCACTCTATCTATCAGACACCAATACTCGCAAAGTCTACAAGTTGAAATCTCTTGTGGAGACGAAAGATCTGTCCAAGAATTTTGAAGTGGTGGCAGGAACTGGTGATCAGTGCCTTCCCTTTGACCAGAGTCATTGTGGAGATGGTGGGAGAGCATCGGAAGCTTCACTGAATAGCCCTCGAGGTAAAAAATAAATAAATAAATATATATATATAATTTCTGAGGACTCAGCTCTCTGTTTTCATAGATGACAGCTCTCCAAGAAGGAGTGTCATAGTACTGATGGTTGACAATGGGTTACTCCCACCTGAGCATGTTACAGGAGACCTGCTGAAGGGGCAATACCGTAAGTCAAGGAAGAAACCTAAATGGAAGACCACTACTAATGCTCATTTGCTCTTTCCCAACAGGCATCACAGTTGATAGGCATGGATTTATTTACTTTGTGGATGGGACTATGATTCGCAAAATTGATGAGAATGCTGTGATCACAACTGTAATCGGCTCAAATGGTCTGACTTCCACACAACCACTGAGCTGTGACTCAGGAATGGACATCACTCAGGTAGGCATCACTGGTTTTCAAGTATTATTGTCACCTAATGGTATGTGTTCTGTTCGTTTCACAGGTGCGATTAGAGTGGCCAACAGACCTTGCAGTAAATCCTATGGACAATTCATTGTATGTCTTGGATAACAACATTGTGCTGCAAATTTCTGAGAACAGGCGTGTTCGGATCATCGCAGGACGCCCCATTCACTGCCAGGTGCCAGGCATCGATCATTTCCTGGTCAGCAAGGTAGCAATTCACTCCACTCTAGAGTCAGCGAGGGCCATCAGTGTCTCCCACAGCGGGCTGCTCTTCATAGCTGAAACAGACGAGAGGAAAGTAAACCGCATTCAGCAAGTAACCACCAATGGGGAGATCTACATCATCGCTGGTGCCCCCACTGACTGTGACTGCAAAATTGATCCAAACTGTGACTGTTTTTCAGGTATGACCTTTTTAGCAATTCACCAGCTTCCCCCAATTGTTAAAATCAAGTCTTTCTCCCACAGGTGATGGTGGCTATGCCAAAGATGCAAAGATGAAAGCCCCTTCCTCCTTAGCAGTGTCGCCTGATGGAACCCTCTATGTGGCAGACCTCGGAAATGTTCGAATTCGTACCATCAGCAGGAACCAAGCCCACCTGAATGACATGAACATTTATGAGATTGCTTCACCCGCTGATCAGGAACTGTACCAGTTCACTGTAAATGGAACCCACCTACACACCCTGAACTTGATAACAAGGGACTATGTTTATAACTTCACCTACAATTCTGAAGGTGACTTGGGCGCGATTACCAGCAGCAATGGCAATTCAGTGCACATTCGCCGTGATGCAGGCGGAATGCCGCTATGGCTTGTGGTGCCTGGCGGACAAGTATACTGGCTGACTATAAGCAGCAATGGAGTCCTGAAAAGAGTGTCAGCCCAAGGCTATAATCTGGCCTTAATGACCTATCCAGGAAACACAGGGCTTCTGGCTACCAAAAGTAACGAAAATGGATGGACAACCGTTTATGAGTAAGTTTCTAATTCTTGACATGGGCTTTGTTGCTTCAAAGCTGGGATTGGTTACATTCCTCAGGTATGACCCCGAGGGACACCTGACCAATGCAACGTTTCCCACTGGAGAGGTCAGCAGCTTCCACAGTGACCTGGAGAAGCTGACAAAAGTGGAGCTAGATACTTCCAACCGTGAAAATGTCCTCATGTCAACCAACTTGACGGCAACTAGTACCATATATATTTTAAAACAAGGTAAGATTGTTTCCAACGATATCTGACTGTAACCCCTCTTCCTCCTTTGCTCTTCTGTCTACAGAAAATACTCAAAGTACCTATCGGGTGAATCCAGATGGTTCCCTGCGTGTCACTTTTGCCAGCGGGATGGAGATCGGCCTCAGCTCAGAGCCCCACATCCTGGCAGGGGCAGTCAACCCTACCCTGGGCAAATGCAACATCTCATTGCCCGGAGAGCACAATGCAAACCTCATCGAGTGGCGGCAGAGGAAGGAGCAAAACAAAGGCAATGTTTCGGCTTTTGAAAGGAGGCTGAGGGTAAGGCTTGACTTTACACAAGATATAGAACTCTTAAAATGTATTTCATATCTCTTTCTCATAGGCCCACAACAGAAACCTACTCTCCATAGATTTTGATCATATAACCCGCACAGGAAAGATCTATGATGACCATCGAAAATTCACCCTTCGAATTCTTTATGACCAGACTGGGCGACCCATTCTGTGGTCTCCTGTAAGCAGATATAATGAAGTGAACATCACATATTCACCTTCGGGATTGGTGACGTTTATTCAAAGAGGAACGTGGAATGAAAAAATGGAATATGACCAGAGTGGGAAAATTATTTCAAGAACTTGGGCTGATGGGAAAATTTGGAGCTATACCTACTTAGAAAAAGTAAGTACATAGGGGAAAAAGACAAGTTTCAATAATATGCTATTCTGCCTTTGTCTCGTTTCAGTCTGTGATGCTTCTCCTACACAGCCAGCGGCGTTACATCTTTGAGTATGACCAACCAGATTGTCTGCTCTCAGTCACCATGCCTAGCATGGTGCGTCACAGCTTACAAACCATGCTTTCAGTGGGCTACTACCGGAACATCTACACCCCACCGGACAGTAGCACTTCTTTTATCCAAGACTATAGTCGAGATGGCCGATTGCTACAGACCCTGCATCTGGGGACAGGGCGCAGAGTCTTATACAAGTACACCAAGCAAGCAAGGCTTTCTGAGGTTCTCTATGATACCACTCAGGTCACATTAACATATGAAGAGTCTTCTGGAGTGATTAAGACAATACACCTGATGCATGACGGATTCATCTGCACAATCAGATACAGGCAAACAGGTTTGTTGTGAAAGAGTGGTGGTGTGTACAACGCTTCTTACTGTTTTTGTTTTGGTTCCTGCAGGACCTCTTATTGGACGCCAGATTTTCAGATTCAGTGAAGAAGGCCTTGTGAATGCACGGTTCGACTACAGCTACAACAATTTCCGAGTCACAAGCATGCAAGCTGTAATCAATGAAACCCCTTTGCCTATAGATCTTTACCGATATGTTGATGTCTCTGGCAGAACAGAGCAGTTTGGAAAATTCAGTGTAATTAATTACGATTTAAATCAGGTCATAACTACTACAGTGATGAAACACACCAAAATCTTCAGTGCCAATGGACAAGTCATTGAAGTCCAATATGAAATCCTAAAGGCAATTGCCTACTGGATGACCATTCAATATGATAATGTGGGCCGCATGGTAATATGTGACATAAGGGTAGGAGTAGATGCCAATATAACAAGGTACTTCTATGAATACGATGCTGATGGGCAACTTCAGACTGTTTCTGTAAATGACAAAACCCAGTGGCGTTATAGTTACGATCTGAATGGAAACATCAACCTCTTAAGCCATGGGAAGAGTGCTCGTCTTACTCCTCTCCGATATGACCTCCGAGACCGCATCACCAGATTAGGAGAAATTCAGTATAAAATGGATGAAGATGGCTTTCTGAGGCAGAGGGGAAATGATATTTTTGAATATAATTCTAATGGCCTGCTGCAGAAAGCCTACAATAAGGCTTCTGGCTGGACTGTGCAGTATTACTATGATGGGCTTGGGCGACGTGTCGCGAGTAAGTCCAGCCTAGGGCAGCACCTTCAGTTCTTTTATGCAGACCTTACCAACCCCATAAGAGTTACTCATTTGTACAACCACACAAGCTCGGAGATTACATCTCTGTATTATGATCTCCAAGGTCACCTTATTGCCATGGAGTTAAGCAGTGGTGAAGAATATTATGTAGCCTGTGATAATACAGGTACCCCACTAGCTGTGTTCAGCAGCCGAGGTCAGGTCATAAAGGAGATACTATACACACCTTATGGCGATATCTATCATGACACTTACCCTGACTTTCAGGTCATTATTGGTTTTCATGGAGGACTCTATGATTTCCTTACTAAATTAGTGCACCTGGGGCAAAGGGATTATGATGTTGTTGCTGGCAGATGGACAACGCCTAATCATCACATATGGAAACAGTTGAACCTCCTTCCTAAACCATTCAACCTCTACTCCTTTGAAAATAACTACCCAGTTGGCAAAATTCAAGATGTTGCAAAGTATACCACAGGTATTTAAACTATTTAAAACTTTAAGCTAAACTCATTTTCTTTTTTTAATATTGTGTCTCACAGACATCAGAAGTTGGTTGGAGCTATTTGGTTTCCAATTACACAATGTACTACCTGGATTTCCCAAACCTGAATTAGAAAATTTAGAATTAACTTACGAGCTTCTACGGCTTCAGACAAAAACTCAAGAGTGGGATCCTGGAAAGGTTAGTAAAAGTTTTATCACCTCCTTTTAGCTTGCTGCATCTGCTCTGTGCCTCTCTTTCCTAGACTATCCTGGGCATTCAGTGTGAACTCCAGAAACAGCTCAGGAATTTCATTTCCTTGGACCAACTACCTATGACTCCCCGATACAATGATGGACGGTGCCTTGAAGGAGGGAAGCAACCAAGGTTTGCTGCTGTCCCTTCTGTTTTTGGGAAAGGTATAAAATTTGCCATCAAGGATGGCATAGTAACAGCTGATATTATAGGAGTAGCCAATGAAGATAGCAGGCGGCTTGCTGCCATTCTCAATAATGCCCATTACCTGGAAAACCTACATTTTACCATAGAGGGGAGGGACACTCACTACTTCATTAAGCTTGGGTCTCTGGAGGAAGACCTGGTGCTCATCGGTAACACTGGGGGGAGGCGGATTCTGGAGAATGGTGTCAATGTCACTGTGTCCCAGATGACTTCTGTGTTGAATGGGAGGACTAGACGGTTTGCAGATATTCAGCTCCAGCATGGAGCCCTGTGCTTCAACATCCGGTATGGGACAACTGTCGAAGAGGAAAAGAATCACGTGTTGGAGATTGCCAGACAGCGCGCAGTGGCCCAGGCCTGGACTAAGGAACAAAGAAGGCTGCAAGAGGGGGAAGAGGGGATTAGGGCATGGACAGAAGGGGAAAAGCAGCAGCTTTTGAGCACTGGGCGGGTACAAGGTTACGATGGGTATTTTGTTTTGTCTGTTGAGCAGTATTTAGAACTTTCTGACAGTGCCAATAATATTCACTTTATGAGACAGAGCGAAATAGGCAGGAGGTAACAAAAATATCTCTGCCTTTGCGTCACCAAAGACTGCCTGTTTTTAAAACATAAAATGGTTTATTGTATTGGTTTTCTAGATCAGAACTCTGTATATGTAAATATGGAGGAAAAACATATCCAACTGCCTTTCAATGTGACGGAAGATGGTATTTTAATATTGTTTGTTTAAACTCTTTAAGAAATGACAGAGATTTTTAGTTCTTGTGTGGCAGTATTCAAAATAACACAAGTAGAACTCAAACAGCTAAAAACAGTTTTCAGAAAGCACCACTTTCAATTTGCCGAGCCATGCATATGTTCCAATATCCAGAAAGAACCCAAGGTTCTCTATCTCTATTGTGAGAAGCAGTTTCATCCTTAACTGTTGGCAGAACTTACGGGCTATTTGAATAGGTGGTGCAATAGTATCTGAAACTTGCCTTTCGAAAGACTGCCAGCCCTTTGACGTTTTCCAGATCTGTTATAGGAAACTTAAAAACAGGTGTAAAATGTCTTCAGCCACCATCTCCTAGAGTGAGGACCCAATTGCCCTTCCTTCTTGATTATTCCTCCTTGCTTGTTAAAGTAAATGCCATATTGTTGTGCTGTGTTTTGGCGTGTGGTGGCTGGGTTCTGTCTACCATGCTTCCCTGTGGGTGTGGTAACCAGACTGTATAGCCGCTATTTGCTCGTGTGTACATGATACCAAAGCAGCTGGCCAGCGTGACCTCTCTCACACGACCTGTTTTGACTCAATTTTTTACTAAAAGTTGTTCAGCTGTATTGGTATCATGTAAACATAGCTTTTATTAACCTGGGTAGGAATTTCTCATTTATATATAGGATGTGTTTTGGTCATAGTTTCACATTAGTGATTCAGTATCTATACACTGACCCAATGGTTTTGTGCACATGAACGGTAATTTACTTAAAAGTATGATTCTGGTACAAAAACAAACAAAGGCTTTAGCAGGCATACGTGTCTGGGATGCCGATACATACATTAACTACTACTGCAGAAATTCATAAGAGCCAAAACCTTAAAAAAATAGACCTGGTACTTAAGTGAAAGTACTAAAGGGAAGACCAGACCAAACATCACAGCAGTTGCTGCCACATTGTTTCAGCCCACTTAGATTTATCTTTCAAATGTACAATTCTGTATTGAACATCTCCCAGCCATCTTCAGGAAATCGAATCAAGTAAATCCTTTCCAACCGAAAACATTTCAACTAACTATAGAGAGGCAGACTCATTTTTACTAAAATAATTTATACAGTTAGTTATTTTCGTTCTCCGTACTTACCCATTTATCTTTATTTAATCGTCTCTACTGCCTAGGAAAATAACTATTTTCCAGGACGGGTTATTTGTTCTGCGATCATTTAAAATTTGGAGAAAGGTCAGGATTAGTGTTAATATCAGCTGCAGTTTCTCAATCTCTAGGAATCCTGCAGTAAAACAAGCCCCTTGGTGAGCTGGAAGATTTGTGCCCAGTGACAAAGAGATAGTTTGTAAAATGCTGTGTAATTGTAAGTTACCACAAATGAAAATACATGACAGCACAATGTGGCCCGTAGAAAATTCCCCTGAGCCAGCTTCTGCACTTTCATCACCGAATCTGAACATTTGCTATGTCTGAAGGCAAATTTATGATGGAATGTTAGTTTGGATTCTTTCCAGATGCTACCTAAATGCAGTGTGGGGTCATTGCCTTGCTTTGCGATGACAGTTTCTTTGAAAATATGCAAAGTCATAAGCTCATGTTAAGGTTTTTCAAGAGTCTGCCTCCTACTACACAAAGGAAAGCAAGGGAAAGGAAATGACCCTGGCAAACAGTAGGGAAGGGTGTATTCAAACATTTCATTTTCAAAACCTTCGGGTTAGAATACCACTTACACATGTATTCTGAGAGACAGAATTCATGAGGAACTCATCTCTCTTTATAACTGGAAACACACCAGCTTGATATATTGCTAATCCATACTAAAATCATATTATTGGGTTTTTTCTGAATCAGGCCTGTATTAATGGTACAGTATTTATTCAGAATGGAATTCTAAAATTACTAACAAACTTGTTGAAAATTTGAATACCTCCACACCAACCTAAAAATGGACCTTAAGTTCCTAGAACCTCTGATGTTCTTTTAAATTAATGGAAAAATAATTTGTGAACTGTATATAGAGAGTGCATTCATAAATGTGATTATGTATTTTATCACAAATCCAAAATGTCAATATTAGAGTCTATTTTGCTTATATTTTAAGCAATTATACGTTTTTGCAATTCATTGATGATGTATCATTTTCAAACTGCTTTAAATATCCATTAGAAACAAATATTTGAAGCTTTTACTTAATAGTGATTACCTTGAACTGTGCATTTCTAGTTTGTAATACGTATTTGGTTGGTTCGTGCCTTTAGTTTGTTAAAGTTACATTTGTATTATATTCAGGAAATGCACTTTTTATTACTTACAGCTGTGGTTTTAATACTGCCTTGAACTATTATTATTCTTTTTACAACTCCTAAAGCTTGAGGGAGGAAAGAAAAAAAAAACAAAACTACTAATCAGTAGTAAATCGAAGAGAAACATTTTGGCATTTCTTAAGAAGAAGATGGAGATATTGAGTATATCACTTCCTATTCAGCTGAATAGAAAGAATGCCTTCATTGACTTGCAGTTCTGCAGTTTAAATTATTGAAAGAACAATTCGTTTGCATTTCCTGATGAAAGTAAAAGCATTTTTCAGAGAAACATATGAATTTCTCATACCCAGCAGACAGATGGCTGACACTGCACAGCCACACACCATTCGAGTAAGTTAAAGTGAGAGCATAGTAGTTGGACTCTCCTATGAAGAACATTCTGGGCTGGAGGCAGGGAATACTCCATGGTTGTTTCTTTTTCCTACTTAAGCCCATTTTGTTTGTGCTTTTCTGTTTTGTTTTGTTTTCACTCTTGCACTACAGTCTAGAGATCCAAATGAACTGAAAAGTTCAAAGTTTAACACATTTAAATATGTTTACTTTTAGTTGTCATTCTAATCGTTATTGATTAGAAGCATGACTCCTGAAGGAAAGGGAAATAAATCTCAATTCATACTAACTTGCAACAAAACACTTTTACCATATAAATAAGTATATGATTTATTTTTAACCCAAAAAATGTATAAAATAAGTGTGTCCTTTACTGTCAATTTATCTAGAAGATCTATAATATATAGACTACATATATATAATATATACAACATAGCCAAATGTATGAAAACTTGACAATGTATAATTTGGAATTCACATGCTACCTATGTAGACAGGTATGAAATTAAGTTATAATTTTCATGAGACATTTTCATCACTGTTGACACAGTTTCAAGCATTCCATCATGTTATTTTGACTCTTTTTCTTTTTTTTTTCTTTAAAAATATATTTTTAACTAGACCAGGCCCCACTATAATATCACTTAAGAGAGTCAGGGCAAAGTTTTTGCATTTATGAAGATGTGTTCATGTAAGGGTGATTGTAATGGAGTTCATTGGTAATAGAAGCAAAAGTACAGTAACGAAGTATTGAAAAGAAAATTTTGGAGACATTGGAGCATATTATATATAGCTTGTGGAAAGACATAAGGCTACAGATGGAATGGAACATTCCTGTTTTCTTGAAGAAATTCACATACACATAGCTGACCTGACTAGTACTTCAGCTCTTCCACAGCCTTCTATAAAGGTTCTTTCTTCTGCAAAGAAAACAAAACAAAACAAAACAAAACAAAAAAAACAAAAAAAGCGCAAAAAACAAAAAAACAAAAAAAAGCAAAGTAAAATTTAAAAATACAGAAAACAAACAACAAAAAAGAATTCAACCATAAATAGTGACTATTATTTTCAGTGTGTCCTTCATGTGAAAGCTATTAAGGACCAAATATACTACTGTTCATAAGAAGAAATTACTTTCTAAACAGTAACTGAAAATACTTAGAGTTAAACTTGCTGTGGATTTTGTCTTGGCAGTTGTCATCTTACATTATTTGTCAAAGGAAATGTGTTTGGCAGTTAAAAATCTTTCCTTAGATTTAGTGGTGGACTTTAACCTCTTAAATAAATGTTAGTATATCAGATTGTGTCCTTGAAAAATATTTTACTTGTATGAATCATGACAACGTCTAAATCTTTACTATTCTTCTGGCAAAAGCATCAGTAAGAAAGAAGGCGAAAAAGAGAAGTATAGCCTTTATGTCAGAAAAACATTCTTTTTAGCTGCTTACTTTCTCATGAAAAGTAAAGATGTTTACAGTGTATGCCAAGTTTTCAGTTTCTGTATAACAACAGGTAGAGGTTCTAATCATATTGAAAATTGTGTTATAATGGTCTGAGCCATGTTGCTAGGAAACAATAGGTTCCAATTTTGTATTCCTGCTCTCCTGTGCTGAAAAGTGACTGGATACTGTACAGGTTCATGTTCTCTGGCTGCAGTTAAATGGTCTTTTGCATTTTGCTCTGGCTTTCAGGCCAGAAGCATGCATTTTTCTACAAGAGCATCACAACAACATGCTGTAAATATTTAAAGTTAAACATTATGTGTTGATATTTGAAAGAAAAGTACTTTGAATATTTCATTTTTAAAAAATAAAATTGCCAATGAAAAATGTGTCCCATTTTATTTATGCGCCAAACTGCA